AGGCGACCAAACACTCTAGCATTCATGCCACCAAAAAGAGGAGTGTTTTGCAGTTACAAGACCTGGATTCGAATCACGACTCCTCTTAGCTGCCCTGTAATCAGGCACAATTACTTGGGTCTCTGAGTCTCACTTTCCTTATCTAGAAAACGGAGGTATCTTTACTTCCTTCGTAAGACTGATGACAAGGAAATTATCTGTGCATTTTGAAACCACTTAAGCCTTGTACACGTTTTATTTCTGGGATCGCCCTGGTAGGGCTTCAGAAAAATAAAAAGGAGGTCCCTGAGAAAAGGCTGGGTACCGTACATCTGAGGTCAACCCTCTCTGGTCCCAAGGATGGCCTGGGCTGTTCCGCCCCGTGGCTCCCCAGGGGCAAAGCCATGAGGATCCGGGTGAGAGCCCAGTGCTGGACGAGCCCGGGGCCCAGGGGTCCCGGCCGAAATCCCTGCTGTCTTTCAGGTCAAACGTCATAATCCCCGAACCCCAGAAAGGCCGAAAGGCAAGGCAACCCTGAAAGACGACGAAGTCAACCTCAGGGCGCAGGAGAGGGAGGGCCAGTGTGCTGCCGACGAGGGAGGCTGGAGCCGCGGGGACGAGGCGCCCCATACAGCGGCAAGAGGGTGGAGGGCAGGAGCTCGCCATCCTGGGTGAAAGCGGGGCCCAGCGAAGGGGCCCGGCCACAGGAATCTCGGTTCCACCCCGCTACTCCCGGCTGTGACTCCAGTTTCGTCCCCAGCCGCCGGGACCGCCCCCTCGCCCCGCCCCCAGCGGGCACTCAGGCCGTACCACTGTGCCTTCATGGGGGTGGAGATAGATCGTGGGCTAGTCCTGCCGAGGAGAGAGGGGTTCTTCCTCAAAAAATATGATTATGTATAGTATTCGCATGATTCTAGTTAACTTGTTTCCCTTCTGCCTGCTCGGACCCTCTACCTGCCCTACGAAGGGGGCGGAGTGCGTTCCTGCCTCCCCCTGCTCTTCCGCGTTTGGTGCGCGCCTGCGCGGTGCGTAGGCGGCGGAGCGTACTTAAGCTTCGACGCAGGAGGCGGGGCTGCTCAGTCCTCCAGGCGTCGGTACTCAGCGGTGTTGGAACTTCGTTGCTTGCTTGCCTGTGCGCGCGTGCGCGGACATGGCCTCAAACGGTAGGTAAGGGCGCGAGGCGACGGCGGCGGCGGAAGATAATGTGATTGTATTTTTCTTTTGCAGATTATACCCAACAAGCAACCCAAAGGTGAGTGCTATTTTTGGGCTTCCAGAGTTTGTTTTCTGATCACGCTGGTTTTCCTTTTATTTAGCTATGGGGCCTACCCCACCCAGCCCGGGCAGGGCTATTCCCAGCAGAGCAGTCAGCCCTACGGACAGCAGAGTTACAGTGGTTATAGCCAGTCCACGGACACTTCAGGCTATGGCCAGAGCAGCTATTCTTCTTATGGCCAGAGCCAGAACAGTGAGTCTTTCTCAGCGGGTCACCTCTTCCTATTGTGACTCCCTTTTTCTTATCCTGGTAGCAGGCTATGGAACTCAGTCAACTCCCCAGGGATATGGCTCGACTGGCGGCTATGGCAGTAGCCAGAGCTCCCAATCGTCTTACGGGCAGCAGTCCTCCTACCCTGGCTATGGCCAGCAGCCAGCTCCCAGCAGCACCTCGGGAAGGTACGGTGGTGTTGATGTCGGGGAAGGCTTGATTGTGATTGTGTTTTTTGTTTGTTTTCCCTAGTTACGGTAGCAGTTCTCAGAGCAGCAGCTATGGGCAGCCCCAGAGTGGGAGCTACAGCCAGCAGCCTAGCTATGGTGGACAGCAGCAAAGCTATGGACAGCAGCAAAGCTATAATCCCCCTCAGGGCTATGGACAGCAGAACCAGTACAACAGCAGCAGTGGTGGTGGAGGTGGAGGTGGAGGTGGAGGTGAGATGTCTTCAGCTTTGTCTGCAGCCCATTTTTTTTTTAATCATTCTTTCTTTTCTCACAGGTAACTATGGCCAAGATCAATCCTCCATGAGTAGTGGTGGTGGCAGTGGTGGCGGTTATGGCAATCAAGACCAGAGTGGTGGAGGTGGCAGCGGTGGCTATGGACAGCAGGACCGTGGAGGCCGCGGCAGGGGTGGCAGTGGTGGCGGCGGCGGCGGCGGCGGTGGTGGTTACAACCGCAGCAGTGGTGGCTATGAACCCAGAGGTCGTGGAGGTGGCCGTGGAGGCAGAGGTGGCATGGGGTAGGTGTCTCATGAGCCAGGGAGTATCTTTGTCATGTCCTTTCTTCTAACTTGTCTTCTCCAGCGGAAGTGACCGTGGTGGCTTCAATAAATTTGGTGGTAAGTGAACAGAGTTTCCAAAATTCCCAACTTTTTTTTGTTCTTTTTTTCCATGTCACTAAAGGCCCTCGGGACCAAGGATCACGTCATGACTCCGGTGAGTTCACACGTGGTGGCATGAAAAGAGTGTCACATTTGCATTTTCTCTGTTCAACAAGCAGAACAGGATAATTCAGACAACAACACCATCTTTGTGCAAGGCCTGGGTGAGAATGTTACAATTGAGTCTGTGGCTGATTACTTCAAGCAGATTGGTATTATTAAGGTACTTGTGGAGAGGAGTGGGAGCTTTCTGTCAAATTGATGTTACCTCATTTTGCTTTCTTCAGACAAACAAGAAAACGGGACAGCCCATGATTAATTTGTACACAGACAGGGAAACTGGCAAGCTGAAGGGAGAGGCAACGGTCTCTTTTGATGACCCACCTTCAGCTAAAGCAGCTATTGACTGGTTTGATGGTATGTATGAGAAGGCTGGCAGAGGTGGGGCTTAAAGTCTGTTGATGATTTTTTGTTTCTCTAGGTAAAGAATTCTCCGGAAATCCTATCAAGGTCTCATTTGCTACTCGCCGGGCAGACTTTAATCGGGGTGGTGGCAATGGTCGTGGAGGCCGAGGGCGAGGAGGTGAGGAGCTACCTGCTAGTGGTGCAGAGGGGGAGCAGACCCATACTTGGTCTATCTGCATTAGGACCCATGGGCCGTGGAGGCTATGGAGGTGGTGGCAGTGGTGGTGGTGGCCGAGGAGGATTTCCCAGTGGAGGTGGTGGCGGTGGAGGACAGCAGCGAGCTGGTGACTGGAAGTGTCCTAATCCGTGAGTGAAACTTAATTTTTTTCTTAGTTCTCGCTCCAGACTGATTGTCTTCCTTTCTCCTTAGCACCTGTGAGAATATGAACTTCTCTTGGAGGAATGAATGCAACCAGTGTAAGGCCCCTAAACCAGATGGCCCAGGAGGGGGACCAGGTGGCTCTCACATGGGTAAGAAAGGCAGACCTGGTGCTAGGGAGCTGGAATATGATAGATCTTGTTTCTTTTGTCCTAGGGGGTAACTACGGGGATGATCGTCGTGGTGGCAGAGGAGGCTATGATCGAGGCGGCTACCGGGGCCGCGGCGGGGACCGTGGAGGCTTCCGAGGGGGCCGGGGTGGTGGGGACAGAGGTGGCTTTGGCCCTGGCAAGATGGATTCCAGGTAAGACTTTAAATCAGAATAAAAAAGTAGAGTGGATACTTAATTTTTTTTTTTTTTTTTGCAGGGGTGAGCACAGACAGGATCGCAGGGAGAGGCCGTATTAATTAGCCTGGCTCCCCAGGTTCTGGAACAGCTTTTTGTCCTGTACCCAGTGTTACCCTCGTTATTTTGTAACCTTCCAATTCCTGATCACCCAAGGGTTTTTTTGTGTCGGACTATGTAATTGTAACTATACCTCTGGTTCCCATTAAAAGTGACCATTTTAGTTAAATTTTGTTCCTCTTCCCCCTTTTCACTTTCCTGGAAGATCGATGTCCCGATCAGGAAGGTAGAGAGTTTTCCTGTTCAGATTACCCTGCCCAGCAGGAACTGGAATACAGTGTTCGGGGAGAAGGCCAAATGATATCCTTGAGAGCAGAGATTAAACTTTTCTGTCATGGGGAAAGTTGGTGTATAAATGAGAAATGAAGAACATGGGATGTCATGAGTGTTGGCCTAAATTTGCCCAGCTATGGGGAATTTTTCCTTTACCACATTTATTTGCATACTGGTCTTAGTTTATTTGCAGCAGTTTATCCCTTTTTAAGAACTCTTTGATCTTTTGGCCCTTTTAATGGTGAGGCTCAAACAAACTACATTTAAATGGGGCAGTATTCAGATTTGACCATGGTGGAGAGCGCTTAGCCACTCTGGGTCTTTCACAGGAAGGAGAGTAACTGAGTGCTGCAGGAGTTTGTGGAGTGGAGTCAGGATCTAGGAGGTGAGTGACTCCCTTCCTAGCTGCCCTGGTGAACAGCGCTTGGGTAGATACCTGCTATAAGGAGACTGGTCTGGCTGGGTTACTTTCACATCCTGCCTGTACTCAGAGGGCTTGAGGTCATTGACATTATGAGATTTTAGGCTTGATCCCTTTTTGATTGGAGGGTGGAAGGCCCTCCTAAGGGAATGATAAGTGATAAGAGGGGGAAGGGGTTGCAGCCAATGAGTTAAAACCTTAGAGCAGTGCTCCTCAGCCTCTTACCATGTGGTTGTAAACTTGCACGTACCTGCCAACCAGTTATTTAGCATGCTTTTTATTTTAGTTACACAGAGCGTAACATTAACCCAAGAGCAGAAAGGTTTTATTTACAGGGTTTTCGAACTTGGTTTGTAAGACAGCTGCCATCACAAGCATAGCTTACAAATGTGCTGGGGACCCCTAATTGGGAAGTGCTTTCCTCTCAAATTTTTATTTTTTATTTTTAGAGACAGAGTCTTGCTCTGTCATCCAGGCTGGAGTGCAGTGGCGTGATCTCGGCTCACTGTAGCCTCTGCCTCCTGAGTTTAAGCGATTCTCCTGCCTCAGGAGAATCCCAGCTTCTGAGTAGCTGAGACTACAGGCGTGGGCCACCATGCCCACCTAGTTTTTGCATTTTTAGTGGAGGTGTGGTTTCACTGTGTTGGCCAGGCTGGTCTCTTAACTCCTGACCTCAGGTGATCCACCTGCCTTGGCCTCCCAAAGTGCTGGAATTACAGGCATGAGCCGCTGCATCTGGCCATCCTCTCAAATTTTCAAGTGTTCCACAAGTATGTTCTCTACTGAAGAGTTGCTGCATCCTTGAATCTTGGGTGATTTGAGGCACAGAAACTATGACTTTATTTTTTGAGATGGAGTTTTGCTCTTGTTGCCCAGGCTGGAGTGCAATGGCACGTTTTTCGGCTTACCGCAACTGCCGCCTCCTGGGTTCAAGCGATAGCTGGGATTACAGGCATGCGCCACCATGCCCAGCTAATTTATTTGTATTTTTAGTAGAGACGGGGTTTCTCCATGTTGGTCAGGCTGGTCTCGAACTCCCGACCTCAGGTGATGTGCACACCTCAGCCTCCCAATAAACCATGACTTTTAAGAGGAATAGCAGGTTTACTTCCCCTGCCAGCATTGGGGTGCTCTCTAAGCAACAGTAGGCGGAGAGTGGTCTGGCGTATTAAAAACAAAGGATCGTCAAGTGGGCCTTCCCAGGCATTGCTTTGACTTAGTACATGTAGAGGATGTGGCAGTTCTCTCCGTCCCTGCCACTGCTGGTTTCTTTGTTAAATGTTTAGTTGAAATGGCCTGATACGATATTTGAGTAGTTCACTGTTGGTGCTTTGCCTAGCAGGATTCTAATCTTGCTTTGGTTGTGGTCCCCTGATGCCCTCCTGTTAGGAGTGGAGGAGGTCGAAGCTCCTTGTAAGATATGATTACTGGGACCATTAGTGTCAAGTTCCTGTGTCCTTCAAATGGCATATGTGATTGGCCTTGACCTTAAAAGGAAATAGGGTCCCAGGTGACTGTTTAGTGGGTAGGTCCAGTTTGGGGGGATCTTCCAGGAGAATGGATAGAGACACCTAGCAGCAGAGAGAACATTGGTGCCTCTCAAGCCAACCTCCCACCTCAGCCTCCCAAGTAGCTGGGACTACAGGTGCTTCCTCGCTACCACACCTGGGTAATTTTTTTTTTAATTACTTTTTTTTTTTTAAGAAACAGGGTTTCACTGGGTTGCCCAGGCTGGTCTTGAACTGGCCTCAAGTGACCTGCCTGCCTCAGCCTCCCAAAGTGCTGGGATCACAGGTGTGACCCACTGCGTTTGGCCAGAATACTCTATTCTTACTGAATGATTGAAATCTGTCTTGAAGCATTAGGTGTCCCATTTTTGTGAGTTGGAATTGGGACAGGCTAAGTAGGAAGTGAGGAGGGTGGGGAGAGCTGTGCTGTAGGTCTGTTTGTCCCTTCCTTGATGTAGCCTTCAGTTAGCCCTTTCAGCTTTTTTCCCCATCTTGTGCCGGGCCTTCCTGGGTTTCAGTACTTGGATGTAGGGCTGCAGTTATGTCAGTGGTGGGTAGATTGACCAGGAATTAAGGTCTAGGGTCCAGCCCATGTGAGACTTGACTCACTGATCTACCTTTAGGCATGTCTTCCTTCCAGTCTCATCCTTTTTAAATTTTTTTTTTTTTTTTGAGACGGTCTCACTCTCACCCAGGCTGGATTGCAGTGGTGTGATCTCGACCAACTGCAACCTCTGCCTCCCACCCGCAAGCTATCTGCCCACCTCAGCCTCTGGAGTAGCTGGGACGGGACTACAGGCACCTGCCACCATGACTGGCTAATTTTTTTTTGTATTTTTTGTGGAGATGGGGTCTTGCCATGTTGCTCAGGCTGGTCTGGTCTCAAAACTGCTCTGGGCTCAAGTGATTGTCCCACTTTGGCCTCCCAGAGTGCTGGGATTAAGGTGTGAGATACTGTGTCCGGCTATGAAAATTTTATTTTTAATTAACTTGTATATATTTATGGGGTACAATGTCCTATTTCTGTACATGTACACATTGTGGAATCAAATCAGGCTAATATATCCATCACTTCATATCATTAGCATGAATGAGAACATACAAAGCCACTCTTAGAAAATTTTGAAATTTATGTTATTTCAGCCCTTTTATGCTGGAGGTTGCAAATGTTTTGTGAATAATCAGACCAAAAATAAAAACAAAAAATGATTGACTTCAGTCATTCAGTAAGAATAGTGTGTTCTGGCCGAGTGTGGTGGGTCACA